AATAAAGTTCCTAGCAGTAGTTGATACTTAATAAACAATGGCCATTATTACTCAATCCTCAAAGGAGGAAGGTGGAGCAGATAAAGTTACTCCCACTCCCGTTTACAAACGAGGAAGCTAAATCTGTGACATTAAGCAATTGTTCTGAAGACACCAAAGTAGCAAATGAAGACGCCAGCCTAAACTCTGATTTTCAGATCTTTTAAATTCCAACACCCCATACCAGCACAACAACCTTTTAAAAACCACTGTTTTTTTTTTTTTTTTTTTTTTTTTTTTTTTTTTTTTTGAGACGGAGTTTCACTTTTGTTGCCCAGGCTGGAGTGCAATGGCGCGATCTCGGCTCACTGCAACCTCCGCCTCCTGGGTTCAAGAGATTCTCCTGCCTCAGCCTCCCGAGTAGCTGGGATTACAGGCCCGCGCCACCACACCTAGCTAATTTTTGTATTTTTAGTAGAGACGGGGTTTCTCCATGTTGGTCAGGCTGGTCTTGAACTCCCGACCTCAGGTGATCCGCCCGCCTCGGCCTCCCAAAGTGCTGGGATTACAGGCGTGAGCCACCGCGCCCGGCCTAAAAACCACATTTTTACTGATCTCATGCTTTTCTGTTCAAATGCATTAGAGAGGATGCCGAAGATAAAATGAATATACAGGGAAGTGGGACTTATGCAGGGTCTTGACCTCCGGAGAGGTGAGTTTAAGGAGACAGGAGTATGGGCAGGAGCAAGCGCACACACGTAAGGAGCGTTTGGGAAGCCGTCAAGAGTCCGCCAGGGGTGGAGTGGGTTCATAAGGCTAGAAGAAGGGCTCCTTCCATGGCTCAGGGTGACGACTTGATGGGTAGCGAATACCAGAACTCTGGTAACTACACGGATACACGTTTAAACCCGGACACTTGCACGCCGGGTCCTCCCCGTGATCGCCCAGCCCATCTCGGGGGCAGAGCCGTGGCGCAGCCCGCCTATCATCGCTGCCGAGACTGACGCGGTCTCTTCTTTATAGGCGAACGACAGCGTGACGTCATGTTCGCCGGGCAGGCGAGGAAAGAGGACGCCATGATTGGTTGGCGCTGGGGCGGCGGACGGTGGAAGGGCCTGGCGAGTCTAGGTTTTACGCCTGTGCTGGACTTTCTCCTTCCATGTTTCCAGGCCGTGGGGGGCTACAGAGGGCGAGAAGTCGGCTCAGCGGAAACCTGGATTTGGTTCTAAGCCGTGGGGTTGAGAAGGGGTGACCGGAAGTGATCGTGGGACTGACCGGAAGCGAGGCCTGGAGGGGAAAGAGAGAGCGAGACCTGGGAGGGAGGGGGCCTCCAGCAGAAAGGGGCGGGGGAAAAGGTGCAAAAGCAGCGTGGGAGCGCCGGGCTGGCTTCCTGCGGCTGCTGCTGGTCTGACTGGGAAGCAGCAAGCCACCACTACGAACTCTCAAGAGGAGTGGGAGTGCGGGAGTCCAGAGCTGCCTCTGGGAAGTCTGCAGTAGTTGAGCAAAGGGGTCCTCACGTTCCTGAGAGCTGGGCAGGGGGGATTTTGGAACCTGGGGCAGCCAAGAACGAGCAGCCAAGGGTACGGGAGATTAGTTGTGCACAGAGCAGTGCTGGTCGGGCTTGGGGGTGGCTGGTGGGCACTGCGTGGGAAACCTTGGTTTGTAGTTTTCTTGGTTTGCGTTACTCCTGTTGGGTAGAATTACCCTCCGCGCCTTTGTACAAGACACGGTGTCTCCTGGGGCAAGGAAGGAGCCAGGATGGCCTGGGCTCTGAAGCTGCCTCTGGCCGACGAAGTGATTGAATCCGGGTTGGTGCAGGACTTTGATGCTAGCCTGTCCGGGATCGGCCAGGAACTGGGTGCTGGTGCCTATAGCATGAGGTGAGTGAGATTTTCCCAGACCCTACACCTTCGGTATTAATGTGAGTCATTTGTTTTATTTTAGTGATGTCCTTGCATTGCCCATTTTTAAGCAAGAAGAGTCGAGTTTGCCTCCTGATAATGAGAATAAAATCCTGCCTTTTCAATATGTGCTTTGTGCTGCTACCTCTCCAGCAGTGAAACTCCATGATGAAACCCTAACGTATCTCAATCAAGGTTAGATGCTTCCTCATTCATTAGTACTATTGTGAATATAATATGTAATTACTTTTTCTTCTAGGACAGTCTTATGAAATTCGAATGCTAGACAATAGGAAACTTGGAGAACTTCCAGAAATTAATGGCAAATTGGTGAAGGTAAAACGAATAAATCATTCTTCTGTACAATATGTTATCATCTGATTTTGTTGTATCCTTTTAGAGTATATTCCGTGTGGTGTTCCATGACAGAAGGCTTCAGTACACTGAGCATCAGCAGCTAGAGGGCTGGAGGTGGAACCGACCTGGAGACAGAATTCTTGACATAGGTGAGTTAAGAGAATCTATTGCCTAGGAAATGAATTGTTCAATGATTACCATTTTGTTTCTCAGATATCCCGATGTCTGTGGGTATAATCGATCCTAGGGCTAATCCAACTCAACTAAATACAGTGGAGTTCCTGTGGGACCCTGCAAAGAGGACATCTGTGTTTATTCAGGTAAGGCGTTGCAGATAGGGTTCCAGTTTTGAGTACTGAAGCCTTGCTGTTGTATTCTTTTCAGGTGCACTGTATTAGCACAGAGTTCACTATGAGGAAACATGGTGGAGAAAAGGGGGTGCCATTCCGAGTACAAATAGATACCTTCAAGGAGAATGAAAACGGGGAATATACTGAGCACTTACACTCGGCCAGCTGCCAGATCAAAGTTTTCAAGGTATTCCTGGGCAATGTGCTGGCCCTTGGATTCTGAATTTAAAACAAAATATTTCTCATTTCAGCCCAAAGGTGCAGACAGAAAGCAAAAAACGGATAGGGAAAAAATGGAGAAACGAACACCTCATGAAAAGGAGAAATATCAGCCTTCCTATGAGACAACCATACTCACAGAGGTAAAAAGATTTCTTTTGGTGACAATTTCAGTCGTTCATTATCTAACTTATCCTTTGTTTTTAGTGTTCTCCATGGCCCGAGATCACGTATGTCAATAACTCCCCATCACCTGGCTTCAACAGTTCCCATAGCAGTTTTTCTCTTGGGGAAGGGTAAGTCTGGGAAATAAAATTGGCTTATATTTGACTCATCCTTTCATTTTAAATGTTTCTTTAGAAATGGTTCACCAAACCACCAGCCAGAGCCACCCCCTCCAGTCACAGATGTAAGTCTAAAGTTGAATGTCAGTTACTTGCATGGTTATCTAAAAAACGTGCTCTCCCTTTCAGAACCTCTTACCAACAACCACACCTCAGGAAGCTCAGCAGTGGTTGCATCGAAATCGTTTTTCTACATTCACAAGGCTTTTCACAAACTTCTCAGGTTAAATTTTCTTTTTCTTTTGTTTTCCCTAGCTTTATCATCCATTTTCTTATATTTATTCCAGGGGCAGATTTATTGAAATTAACTAGAGATGATGTGATCCAAATCTGTGGCCCTGCAGATGGAATCAGACTTTTTAATGCATTAAAAGGCCGGTATGTAATTAGTGTTAAAATATCAATAAGGTGTAAGACTAATTAGCCTTTTTCCTCCCCTTAGGATGGTGCGTCCAAGGTTAACCATTTATGTTTGTCAGGAATCACTGCAGTTGAGGGAGCAGCAACAACAGCAGCAGCAACAGCAGCAGAAGCATGAGGATGGAGACTCAAATGGTACTTTCTTCGGTAGGTTGTTCTGGACACACTAGGACAGATATTACTGACTGCTGTTGCTCTCTCCCTTTTGCAGTTTACCATGCTATCTATCTAGAAGAACTAACAGCTGTTGAATTGACAGAAAAAATTGCTCAGCTTTTCAGCATTTCCCCTTGCCAGATCAGCCAGATTTACAAGCAGGGGCCAACAGGAATTCATGTGCTCATCAGTGATGAGGTAGATTTTTCAGTACAGTTGAATTACCAGATTAAATAATCACAAATTTTCTTGCATTTTTCAGATGATACAGAACTTTCAGGAAGAAGCATGTTTTATTCTGGACACAATGAAAGGTAATAGTAAGACAAACATCTTTCTCTAAGCAAGATGATTCTCTCTCTCTCTTTTTTTTAACAGCAGAAACCAATGATAGCTATCATATCATACTGAAGTAGGAGTGCGGCGTTTCGTGCCCAGTGGCTGCTCCTTCCTTCACCTCTGAAAACGGCCCTCTTGAAGGGGGATATGAATGGAGATTTGAAGGTCTGCAAGAACCTGACTCGTCTGACTGTGTGTGGAGGAGTCCAGGCCATGGAGGCAGAATCCTGGCCCTCTGTGTTGGCCCAAGCTCTTGTGGTACACACAGATTACTGCCCAATATGCAGTTCTGCAGCTGTTTTAGTTAAATTTCTGGACCTTGTTGTTGTTAAATATCAGTAGAAACTCTACATAATTTAGAGTGTATGTAGGGCATAATGATGATGGGAATTGTGTGATGTTTAACAGGAAGATCTTAAATTTTGTGATATGGAGCCCTGTAATTTTTTTCTTATATAAAAATGGGTATCTATATTCATAAGACTAGGTCTTCAATCTCTTTGTACTGGTCTCAAATGTACTGGTATCTCTGCTTTTTGCCACAGTTTGTCCCTGAAAACTTTATCAGTGAGGAGAAATACAGAATTTTCCTTTTGGTTCCCCTGTAATACCACAACTAATAGTATTTTCAGCTAACATTTATTGACCAGGCAGTGTGATAAATTTTTTGAATGACCATCTTGTTTAACCCCCTAATCACACTATCTGAAGTAGGTGCTATAGTGACCCCCAACCGAAGATGAGGAAATGGAGACACACAGTGGCTAAGTAGCTTGCTAGGTGCCAGGAGCTGGCAGGCAGTGATGCTGAAATCCAAACCAGGCAATCTGGCCCTCCTTATTCACCCTCTCATACCACCAGTGCTACCCATTATAACCTGTGTTCACTTCGCTTATTACTGTGGCCCTTCTGGTGACTACAACATAACACTGAGTATGAACTGAGGAATTAACCACTGAAAGAGACAAAGCACACCTAAATAATGATGAACAAATCAAGACCTACAAGAAATGAACACATAGATGCTTTTTAAGTGTCATTAGTTATCGGAATCAAAGAATTTGAGGTGGTGACAACTGGGGATTATCTGTAACTCCCCAAATTTACTGTTCTTGAATGACATTCTCAAACTATTTATTAATGAGTTAGTCTCATCCCTGCTTTCTGTTTCCTCTCTCTGCATCTTCTCTTGGCATAGGAAGTTATTTTACTCATGCTATGTTTTTTAATAGAAGCTTTACAAAAAAAGATGCATTCCCTTCCTGTTCACACTCTTACCATGTTTTTGTTCTTCCTTAAGAATGATTGTGTGTGTGTGTGTGTGTGTGTGTAAGTGTGTAAGTGTAACATCATGGGTTTTCTTTCTTCACTTGTAAAGTTTTATCTAGAAATACTTTTACAGGTTATGTTGAGGTACACAAAGATAATGTTCTAAGATTGTGTATTGGATTTGGATTTGTGTGTGTGTGTGTGTGTGTGTGTGTTTAAAGCATTTGATAAGGTTTAAATGTTTTTTATACAGAGATTTTTGTTCATTAAACTCAATCTGCATCATGGTCTAATTTCTCTTGGTTTGAAACAAATTGAAAACTTTGAAACCAAAAAATTAAGTCAATGACTTGTTTAAAACTGACCTGAGCAACTTGTTATATTACACCAAAATGCTTCTTAGTGAATGATTACCAGGTGTCTCC